AAGAGAAATAGTAGGTTGGCTAGGAATAGAGATACTGGGATGAGAGGTTTTTTTTAAAAGGTGGGAGCTTCTAGATTATGTTTTAATGCTTAGAATAATGATCCAGTGGAGAAAAGGAGGTTGAAGAAGCAAGAGAGGTGATCAGAGAAAGTGCAAAACCTGGAAAAAAAATAGGCACCAGGAGATGGGATCACCAGTGTGTGCAGAAGGAAGGTCTTCGATAGGAGAGGGCAATTTTTTTGTTTCAGGAGAGTGATGAACACAGATGAAGGCAAGCCTGTAGGTTATTAGTGGGGAGATAAGGTAAATACTACCTGTTAGCTTGTATCTCAAATTTTCTCGATGAAATATCGGGCAATCTTATCAAGCCTATCGGATGAGAAAGAGAGAGGTATAAAGAGATAGAAAAAGATTAATGTTAAGAACCTTCTTAGTCCTTTGTCTCTTCATGCCTTCTGTTAAAACTGAGCTCCTGAAATCAAGACTAAGTCTTTTAGAGGCCGGGCGCGGTGGCTCACGCCTGTAATCCCAGCACTTTGGGAGGCCGAGGCGGGTGGATCACGAGGTCAGGAGATCAAGACCATCCTGGCTAACATGGTGAAACCCTGTCTCTACTAAAAACACAAAAAGTTAGCCGGGCATGGTGGCGGGTGCCTGTAGTCCCAGCTACTCGGGAGGCTGAGGCAGGAGAATGGCGTGAACCTGGGAGGCGGAGCTTGCAGTGAGCCGAGATCGCTCCACTGCACTCCAGCCTGGGCGACAGAGCGAGACTCCGTCTCAAAAAAAAAAAGACTAAGTCTTTTAGAATTATTTCCCTCTATGATCTCCGCTTCTTTGGAGGTGGTAGATGAAACCTTCAGTGGGATCCTACTTGTAGATCCGACCTTTTTAATAATCTTCAGTGGTCCTAGTTCACCTCCTCAGCTGTGCTGATGTCATGAAAACCAGCCTTGACCTCACAAACTACCCCTTGATGATGCTGACCGCTGGACTACTAATATCCAACTGCCTGTGTCATTTCTTCATCTTTCCTTGGTGCCAACCATGCCTGCATATCAGGGCAGCATTCTATGATCCCATGGCTCTCACATCGACAGACCACAACACTAAGGTAACAGGACCAGTTCTCTTCTACATTGTTGGTTCACTCATGATTTATTTTATGTTACTTGCAGCCAACAATGATACGGCGTCCACCAGCAGTTGTTTGCTACATTTGTGGTCGTGAATATGGAACAAAATCTATTAGCATTCATGAGCCACAATGTCTGAAAAAATGGCATAATGAAAACAACTTGTTGCCTAAAGAGTTAAGGAGACCAGTACCTAAAAAACCAGAAGTCAGGACCATTACTGGTAAGTTCCTAGAAAAAAGATTTGAGTGCATATTTCTTTTTGCTTTTTTCCTTTAACTTTCCAGCCAAAGGCTTCTATGATCTTGATGCTTTAAATGAAGCTGCTTGGACAAGTGCCCACAGCCAGTTGGTTCCCTGTAATGTTTGTGGGCGTACCTTCCTGCCAGACAGACTGATTGTTCACCAACGATCTTGTAAACCCAAAGCCGCCAAGTAAAGCCCTTTTCTCTCTACTGAAGTGTTACAGAAATTAATCCTTTTGAAA